TGCTTTAACTGTGCTGGTCAGGGAAATCCTTTCTGACTGGTGAAAAGCAGAGAAAGAGACCAAGGTGAAAATTCCCCCAAAAGTGTGAACCTGATCATAATTTTTTTTAATTTAATTTTTAGAGCCAGTGTCTTTCTCTGTCACCCAGGCTGGAGTGCAGTGGTGCGATCATAGCTCACTGCAGCCTCCAAACTCCTAGCCTCAAGCCATCCTCCTGCCTCAGCCTCCCAAAGCGGTGTAATTACAAGCATGAGTCACCATGCTCGACCCTCATCATAATTTTTTTTTTTTTGAGATGGAGTCTCAGGCTGGAGTGAAGTGGCGCACTCTCGGCTCACTGCAACCTCCGCCTCCCGAGTTCAAGCGATTCTCGTGCCTCAGCCTCCCAAGTAGCTGGGATTACAGGCGTGCACCACACACCCGGCTAATTTTTGTTAATTTTAGTAGAGACGGTTTCACCATGTTGGCCAAGCTGGTCTCGAACTCCCGACCTCAGGTGATCCACCCGCCTCGACCTCCCAAGGTGCTGGGATTACAGGCATGAGCCACCCGGCCTTCCTCATCATAATGTGTATGTCCAAAATGTATGCATCAGCAGTAAAAGTGAAAGCCAGAATGAAAAAGGAAGGTGATGAGAGGGGTAAAGTCTCATGTGGTTGGAACCATTTTGGGAAACAGGACAGGAATGATAGCAATTAAGAAGCCGGTCCACACTATTTGCTATCCTAGGTCTGAATAGTGAAGAGAAAATGAAAGGAGAGCGCCAAGGGTAAGAGAAAGAAATTAGCTATTCCACCTCCTGGTTGGCTACTGTCTTCCTGCCCTCTTCCCCATGGCACAGCAACTCCTCCACCTGCTGAGGACCCTAGCCTAAGCTGCAGCGCCCCAGAGCCTCAGCACCCCCGCGACCCAGCTCCCACGAGGGGCACGGGTTCTAGCTCCGCCCCGCAAGAAGGACTTCCGCGTCCTCGGCCGTCCCGCTCCCCCCGCCCCAACCCAGCGGTTCTGCGCATGCGCGGGGGCCATATTAGCAGCGGTTATTCGGTGAGCGGTGGTGGTTTATTCTTCCGTGGAGTTAAGGGCTCCGTGGACATCTCAGGTCTTCAGGGTCTTCCATCTGGTGAGCCTTTGGCCCCTTGGGGCCCGCGGAAGATTTTAATGATGATCTGATTTTCTTTTTACAGGAACTATATAAAGTTCAGAAAACATGGTGAGTTAATACACATGCCAATAAACGGTTGCGTAGGAATCACTCATGTGTTTTTCCTTTGCAGTCTCGAAGATATGACTCCAGGACCACTATATTTTCTCCAGAAGGTAAAATAGAAATTGTTTAATCTGCCTCAAGTAGTCTTGGCTTCTCACTGCTTTTGTTTTGTAGGTCGCTTATACCAAGTTGAATATGCCATGGAAGCTATTGGACATGCAGGCACCTGTTTGGGAATTTTAGCAAATGATGGTGTTTTGCTTGCAGCAGAGAGACGCAACATCCACAAGCTTCTTGATGAAGTCTTTTTTTCTGAAAAAATTTATAAACTCAATGAGTAAGTGAGATTTTAGGAAAGAGTTTAAAAAATGCTTACAGATCAATGTCTTTTTTTCTTCAAGGGACATGGCTTGCAGTGTGGCAGGCATAACTTCTGATGCTAATGTTCTGACTAATGAACTAAGGCTCATTGCTCAAAGGTATGGTCATAAATAGCATAACTGATGATACAAAACTACTAATGTGCCCATCTCTTTATCCTAGGTATTTATTACAGTATCAGGAGCCAATACCTTGTGAGCAGTTGGTTACAGCGCTGTGTGATATCAAACAAGCTTATACACAATTTGGAGGTATTTAATTTTTTTGAAAATTTTATTCGAAATTGATATGTTTGGCTTTTTTTCTTTGTTAAAGGAAAACGTCCCTTTGGTGTTTCATTGCTGTACATTGGCTGGGATAAGCACTATGGCTTTCAGCTCTATCAGAGTGACCCTAGTGGAAATTACGGGGGATGGAAGGCCACATGCATTGGAAATAATAGCGCTGTGAGTATTTTTGTTGTGCTATAAAATCTAGCCTTAAAATTCTATGTTGATTCATGTTTTATAGGCAGCTGTGTCAATGTTGAAACAAGACTATAAAGAAGGAGAAATGACCTTGAAGTCAGCACTTGCTTTAGCTATCAAAGTACTAAATAAGACCATGGATGTTAGTAAACTCTCTGCTGAAAAAGGTAATTCATATCCTCTCCTTTAATTCTTTCGACAATACAAATAAATGTATGTGTTTGTTTTTAGTGGAAATTGCAACACTAACAAGAGAGAATGGAAAGACAGTAATCAGAGTTCTCAAACAAAAAGAAGTGGAGCAGTTGATCAAAAAACATGAGGAAGAAGAAGCCAAAGCTGAGCGTGAGAAGAAAGAAAAAGAACAGAAAGAAAAGGATAAATAGAATCAGAGATTTTATTACTCATTTGGGGCACCATTTCAGTGTAAAAGCAGTCCTACTCTTCCACACTAGGAAGGCTTTACTTTTTTTAACTGGTGCAGTGGGAAAATAGGACATTACATACTGAATTGGGTCCTTGTCATTTCTGTCCAATTGAATACTTTATTGTAACGATGATGGTTACCCTTCATGGACGTCTTAATCTTCCACACACATCCCCTTTTTTTGGAATAAAATTTGGAAAATGGAAATGAAGGAATAAATTCTCTGTAGCAGTAATTGTTAAATATACAAAAACTGACAGGGCGATTACTTTTTGCACATTGTGGCTTACAGTCCTTTCACAAAGATGGGCACGTTCCTCAGGCTGGCCAGATTATTCGTCTCTGTCTGCAGGAATTGGTTTGAGAATGAACACGTGAGCTGAACAAAGCCAGAATTGATGTGTGGGTGTGGATCTCGCAGCTAGGACTGAGGCTGCCCACAGGCAGCAGCTCAAGCTGCGCGGAAGATGAGGTGTAGAAGTTAAGGCCACAGAGGAAAAGTGGAACCAAGAGATGAGAACAGTTACGTGTTGGCTGAAGGGAGCTCTGTTGCTGGGGTTTGTTCAACCTGAGTTCCCTTGGCTATCTGTGGCTTCATGACAGAAGTGATACAGGGCAGTGGTACTTAATGCGTAGCCATGGTGCTTTAGCATCACCTATGCAGATTCTGATGTCCCATCCCAGATCTACTGAATTAAAATCTCTGAGGGTGAAACCCAGTAATCTGTTCTAACAAGCTCTGCATGTGATTCTTAGGAATGCTAAGTAAAACTTTAAGAAGTTTTTGTTGCATATTAGAATCACCTAGGAAGCTTTTGCAGCTTGTAAGCATGCTGTATCGATTAACTCAAGCTCTGTGGTGGAACCCAGATATTAACATTGCTTAAACTCTTCAGGTGATTTCCATCAGCTAGGGTGAGTGCATTGAGCCATCATTTACCCTTCTCTCAGCTGTTGTCAACCAAATATGTGCTCCCAGTCTAATTTCTCATTGTAGATTTTCTTAATGCAGCTCCCTGCAGTTTTCTGTATAGGCTAAAGTATTTACAAGCCCTATTTGCAGCACTTTTTTGAACTTCTAAATTATTCTCTTACTCTGTACAGCAGGTTCTCGTTATTTTTGGTAGTTATGTTCTAAAGTCACCACAAAAACTAACAAAATACTGAACTCTTGCACCTAGAGAAAGTACTGGGTTAGGGTCCTACAAGCCACTGGTCACATTTTTATCAACTGATCAGTACATAACCTGTTTTTTGTGTATTTCTACTTAAAGACACCTTTTTAAATGTGTATTGTGGATTCATTAACATAGAACTCAGCCAACAGCTCTTTACGTGAATGTTTTTGTTTTGTTTTGTTTTTTGAGACTGGGTCTTGCTCTGTCACCCAGGCTGGAGTGCAGTGGCGTGATCATATTTCACTGCAGGCTCAAACGGTCTTCCTGCCTTGACCTCCCAAAGTGTTGACATCACAGCCCTCTTATGCTTAGGAACAACACTAAACAGTGTTTTTTTCATAGAGACGGTGAGCAGGGAAGGTCTCACCATGTTTCCCATGCCGGTCTCAAGCTCCTGGACTCAAGCGATCCTCCTGCCTCAGCCTCCCAAAGTGCTGACATCACAGCCCTCTTGTGCTTAGGAACATTAAACAGCACTTCAGCACTATACCTGGGTGCCATTTGAAATAGTAAAATCACTAAGAAAAATGCAAAAATAAACGGCACAAGGTAGACTGCAGGAACACTTACACGGTGTGAGAGCTGAAACAAGAATTCAGAGTGTCGCCTTGCTCAACCTCAGATGGGAACATGTGCACCTGGGTACTCAAAATTTTCACCACTCTGCATGTCAACAAATGACTAAAAGTACCACAAGTATTGGTTTGGGGGTTACATGTACATTTTATGAGAATGCAAATTTTGCAAATTCACAAGTACAGAATCAGCAAGTAGTGAAGATGAATGGCACGTCTTCACCCTCCAGTCTTGCTACACCCAGAGGTTGAGGTAGTCAATAAATCTTATTAACTCTGTCTGCAGAATTTACCCATAATCCAGCCACTTTCCACTGCAGGAACGCTGGTCCAATTCACCATTATCTCTGACTTGGACTATTGCAACAGCCTCCTAACTGGTTCCTTGCCTCCACTTCATTCCCCACAGTCAATTCTCCAGCAGCAGCCACAGTGATCCTTTCAAAATGTAAACGGTACTACTGCACAGTTTTGGCTCAAAACCCTCCAATGGCTTCCCATCTTGCTCAGTAAGAGTCAAATTCTTTGTACTGGTTCATGAGGTATCCTGTATTCTGGCCTTGTGCTACCTTCCATGTGCTTCCTTCCTCACTCATTCATCCAAATGAGCCTTCTCATCATTCCCTGAATGTGCCAAGCTCCCCTCACATCACTTGCCAATCCCTCTGCCTTGGGAATGCTCTTCCTGGGTATCTATTGCCCACTCCCTCATCTCCAGGTCTCTGCTTGCATGTCACCTTTTTTGGGGTACTTCTGTGAAGGAGCAATCTCTTTCCCCTGCACACTCACATTTTCTATTCCCTATACATACCCTGTTGAGTTTTTCTCCATAGCACTCATCACCAGCTGGCATATTTGTTTCTTGTCTCTCCCCACTGGAATACAGACTTCCAGAGCAGTACTTTGTTTTCATTCAATAGTCGTGTCTCGGTACCTAGAACAGAAACTGGCACGTGTTAGGCAACAAATAAGTACTGATGAATGAATAAATACCCTGGATATGCTGGTGTGAAATCCTAAAAAATACCTGCTTTCCATCCAGATCAGTAGCACTGGTGGATTTTCTGTATCCTGACTACCCCTTCAACATTTGCCTAAAGCTAGGACAACTTCTTCAAAGGCAATAGTGAATAAGAGAGCCTGGTATAGTTTGCCGCCACATTAGGAAAGTCTTCAGAATTTGACCCTAACAGCAGGCAAATTTCAACGTATTCATCTTTTTGTTGAAATAAATTCATACTGTGAGGAAAAGCAAAAGATAGGAGGTGAGGCAAAAGCTACTCTTTAACTGTGAGTTTTTTTTCCTTGCGATGGGGTTTGGCTGCCTAGTCTAGATTCTCACGCTAGCCCCACTTTCGTCTGCTCTGTGGCATATTTTTAACCTGAGTTGCAGGACAGGTGGTTTCCAGAGTGTTGCCTGATGCATCCCAAATGCTGCCTTAGCAATACACATCTGAACAGGGGCCCATCACTAATAGCAAGCATTTCATTAATCTGAGCAAAACTCATGGGTTTTCACAGGGACCCTACCAGCTCAGAAGCACGTTGATATAAATAAGTAGAAAACCAAAGACAGCTAAGTTTTAAATCTTGAGTCAAAACTTTAAAATCAAAGTCAAATTGATTTCATTTTGGTGAGCTTTCAAATCATGCTTTTAAAAATAAATTATGTAAAAAAATCATGTACTCCTGTGTATAATTTTACTTCTGG